GTCACATCAAGAGACGCTCCCAATATTGGCCTCTGCCCCCTGAGAGCTTGCACTCACACACTTAGGCCCTGAGAGGGAAAGGGATTTTCCCTGAGTTACACAGTGAGGTCATCCCTCTCCAAGGTGACACCCCTGTAGCTCCCTGAAAACATCAGGCCTGGTTGGGCAGCCAGGAGGAGGGTGAGTGAGTGATCAGCCATGTAACTGCCTCCCACCGGCTCTCCCTCCCCCAGTGCAAGTTGCTAAATCTTTCTGTGCCTCTCAGCTACCTCACAGGGATGAGAGAGCTCATTACAGTAATGCCAGACAGGTTTTATCCAATGTTTAATTTTGCAAGTGCTGACACGTGTTTATTTAAACATGTTATTAAACACATAGAAATACCATGACGTGGAAAGTCTTCTGATCATTCTCATTTTCCAGAAGAGGAAACTGAGGCACAGAGAGAGTGCAAGGGACACGTTGGTAAGGGACACAGCTGGGACCTGGGCCCAGGCAGGATGGGTGTGGGGCTGCCTCTGTACCAGCGGAGCATGCAAGGTCTGAGTTTGAGTTAATGCTCACTATTTAGTAATCGTTACTTCAGACGATAATACAGTGATGTTCTATGTTACATAATAAAAGTAAGAGCTTACACTGTGGAAGAGAGATCCAAGTACTAGGTGCGGGGGGTGGGGGGTGCTGGGGGGAGGAAGGGATCCCACCACCGGAAGGGGAGAGAGGTGGTCTCCAGGGCCTGAGATGCACTGGAATAGGAAGGAGCTTTTAAGGAGCTCAGAAAGGCATCACAACCTGCTGAGGTTCTTGGCACACAAGCTGGCGCAAAGAGCCATCTGGTCTACCACCTGCCTGGTTAGATGGGGCCCGGTTATTGAAGGCGGTTTTCCATTCATTCATGCCACAAACCTGCACGCTGGTTCCCTGGCTCATGGCCTCGGTGTTCTCTGCTGTGCCTGGGTGGAGGCTGGGGACCCATTCCTGAGGCTTGTTGGGGCATAGCTGGCTGCCCCTTGCCCGCAGCTGTATGGGCCTCCTGGCAGGCGTGAGCCAGCAGGCCTCTGGGAAAATCAAGGGCAGGCAGAGGAAGCCTGGGGCCCACTGTGGAGACGTCTGCCCACCGGCTGTTCCCATCTTCGTCTTCCCACTGGAGTAAGGGCAGAGGCCGTGGACTCCATCCAGCCTGCGGAAGCGGGAATTAGACGGGGCTGCCTAGCCCAGAGCCGGTCCTGTTGGTGGGCGGGGCCCTGTTGGTGGGCGAGGCCCTGTTGGTGGCTTGGGTCCTGTTGGTGGGCGGGGCCCTGTTGGTGGGCGGGGCCCTGTTGGTGGCTTGGGTCCTGTTGGTGGGCGGGGCCCTGTTGGTGGGCGGGGCCCTGTTGGTGGCTTGGGTCCTGTTGGTGGGCGGGGCCCTGTTGGTGGCTTGGGTCCTGTTGGTGGGCGGGGCCCTGTTGGTGGCTTGGGTCCTGTTGGTGGGCGGGGCCCTGTTGGTGGGCGGGGCCCTGTTGGTGGCTTGGGTCCTGTTGGTGGGCGGGGTCCTGTTGGTGGGCGGGGCCCTGTTGGTAACCCCTGGGGGTGGAGATGGAGGCACTCATTCAACCCCAGATGTGATTCAGGCACTCAGGCCCCTGGACAGCTCCGGGCTGGTCCCAGACACTCTTGGGGGCAAAAAAAGAGGAAGCTCACGTTTCCAGCCTCCTGTGCATCCCATCCTAAGAACCCCTGGAGTGTGGCTCCGCGGAGGTGAGATTCTCAGGAAGAGAAATGAGGGCAGATGCTAATGATTTCCTCATATTTCAACTTTTAGCAAGAAAGGCTTTCGGCCAGGACCAAGGAGAGGGCCTGTGGATAGGTCAGTCACCCCCAATGCTACTTCCCATTCTCCAGTCAGGCCCGCTGAGGGTGACCCACTCTCCCTTCTTCCCACAAGGTACTGCGGCCCCAGGGTGTCCAGAGGAATGAAATACTACATTTCTAGCTTCCCTTGCACGTAGGACCACATTCTAGCCAACGGGACGTGAGTGGAGTTGAAGTGTTCCACTGGTGAACGACTCCCTTAAAAGGAATGGGCATGCATGCCCCTTGACAGCTGGGATGCAGATGTGATGGTGGG